TTTTTTGTAGAGACAGGGTTTCATGATGTTGCTCAGGCTGGTCTCGAACTCCTGGAATCAAGCCTCCTACGTCTGCCTCCCAAAGTTTTGGGATTACAGGTGTGAGCCACCACACCCAGCCCTGATCTGTTCTTGAATCAGTTAAAGCCCTCACACTCCCAGAAGGCCGCCAGCCAATGCACCTGTTGGAACTTTGCACACAGGGTGTCTTCTCCCTTCAAGCTTGGTCTGCAGCTCAGTAACAAATGGGCTACAGACACCAGGGGCTTGCCCATGGGAGCCCCAAGGCCTAAAGAGGGTGGCAGAGATTTGATGTCTGTCACTCTCCACCTGCAGCCTCAGTCCACGGTCGGCCAGGCACCAAGAGCTCACACTTTGCCCTCCTAAATGCCAGGCCCTTCATAAGTATCATCTCATTGTTAAGAGCGGAGGCTTCAGCGCCAGACAAATGCGAGTTTGTGTACAACTCAACCACGTGCTGGTGGGAGAGTCACCATCTCTGAGCAGACCTGTGACTCCTGTTCCAAATGGACGAGGAACCACTGCGATGATGTGTTAGGACTCCCAGCCTGCCAGAACCTCACAGCCCCTGGCCCTTCACAGCAAAGTTGACCGCAGTGAGCATTCCATCCACCAGTCAGAACACCCTGGACGCTGAGCGGCCTTCTCTGAAAGCCTGGTGCCTTTGTTAGCCCTGGGTGACTCCTGTGATCCCAGCCACCAGGTTGTCACTATAGACCTAATTTAACCATCTGTCCTCAGTACCGAGGGCTCAACATTTGGAATGGGAGGTGGTTCTGGGAGCCAATTAGAGGCCAGGCTTTGGGAGGTGGCAGAGGTGAGTCTCACACCTGGGCTCTGTCTGATAAGTCTAGGTCTCGGTCAGGGGACCTTGGCCTAAAGGGCCTGTCTTGCCTGGAGCGTGGGAGGGGGCTGAGTCTACACAGCTGGCCTGGCCTCAGGCCTGGAGCTTTAGCTCAAGGACGAGAAGACCCATAAAGCCAGACCCAGCTCCCAACCTCACATCTGCCACGATGTTGCTGCTCAGCCTGACCCTAAGCCTGGTTCTCCTCGGCTCCTCCTGGGGTGAGTGGGCCAGGACCAGCCCTGATTCAGCCGGGAAGCAGGTCCTCATTAGCCCAATGGCCAGGCTGCGGCATTCCTGCCATCAAACCGGCACTGAGCTTCAGCCAGAGGATTGTCAACGGGGAGAATGCAGTGTTGGGCTCCTGGCCCTGGCAGGTGTCCCTGCAGGTACACCACCAGAGGGGTGGGCAGGGTCCTGGCCCCCACTCTGACCTCTGAGCCCTGACCACAGGACAGCAGCGGCTTCCACTTCTGCGGTGGTTCTCTCATCAGCCAGTCCTGGGTGGTCACTGCTGCCCACTGCAATGTCAGGTGAGTGCCTGCATTCCACCTGCCCCGCCCCTCCCTGCAGCTGCCTAATCCCACCCCCTTGCAGCCCTGGCCGCCATTTTGTTGTCCTGGGCGAGTATGACCGATCATCAAACGCAGAGCCCTTGCAGGTTCTGTCCGTCTCTCGGGTGAGTGCCTGGGCTGCAGACACGGAGGAAAACATCAGAACATGGACTGTTTCTGACCCCACAGGCCATTACACACCCTAGCTGGAACTCTACCACCATGAACAATGACGTGACGCTGCTGAAGCTCGCCTCGCCAGCCCAGTACACAACACGCATCTCGCCAGTTTGCCTGGCATCCTCAAACGAGGCTCTGACTGAAGGCCTCACGTGTGTCACCACCGGCTGGGGTCGCCTCAGTGGCGTGGGTAGGGACTCAGGCCAAAGCTCAGGGTGGGAGGGCCCCATGTGACCACCCCTCCTGGCCCACAGGCAATGTGACACCAGCACATCTGCAGCAGGTGGCTTTGCCCCTGGTCACTGTGAATCAGTGCCGGCAGTACTGGGGCTCAAGTATCACTGACTCCATGATCTGTGCAGGTGGCGCAGGTGCCTCCTCGTGCCAGGTAAGCCCCAGCACCCGCTCCTCTGCGCTGTCCTACTCAATTCTCCCTCCCTCTTCCCTCTCAGGGTGACTCCGGAGGCCCTCTTGTCTGCCAGAAGGGAAACACATGGGTGCTTATTGGTATTGTCTCCTGGGGCACCAAAAACTGCAATGTGCGCGCACCTGCTGTGTATACTCGAGTTAGCAAGTTCAGCACCTGGATCAACCAGGTCATAGCCTACAACTGAGCTCACCACAGGCCCTCCCCAGCTCAACCCATTAAAGACCCAGGCCCTGTCCCATCATGCATTCATGTCTGTCTTCCTGGCTCAGGAGAAAGAAGAGGCTGTTGAGGGTCCGACTCCCTACTTGGACTTCTGGCACAGAAGGGGCTGAGTGACTCCTTGAGTAGCAGTGGCTCTTCCTAGAGTAGCCATGCCGAGGCCGGGGCCCCCACCCCTCCTCCAGGGCAACCCCTTGGTCCTACAGCAAGAAGCCAGAACTGTTGGAATGAATGGCAGCCCTCCCTGGAGAGGCAGCCTGTTTACTGAATACAGAGGATACGTTTACAAACTGAATACGCATAATAAATAACTGCACATTCTCCATCCACAGGCCATGGCATGAAGGCCCAAGTGGG